GAGACAGGGTTTCAGTAGTTGCCTCCCAAAGTTCTGGGATTACAGGCATGAGCTACCATGCAGGACCTGTTTTGTTTTAATACTTAGTAATTGGGTGTAAAGTCCTTCAAAAAACAGGTGGGGCAGGTGGGAAACTCCCTTTGTGTGACCCTCTAGCACCAGGGATAAAATTTCAACTTCATCTTAAAGCGACAACATACTTTTCCAAGACCAAGTGCGAAATAGTAAAGGGAAGAGCTAGCTCCGTAGCCGTCCGCCACAGAATGCCACAAGCTTTCAATTATGGGACAAAATTGGAACACATGGAAACCCTGTGCAGACTCCCGTGACATCTTCCCTCCTCTCCAAGTCCCTTCCCACAGACCTTGCGCCCCACACGATTATTCCCCAGGGGCCGAGCAGGACGACTTGGGTCCCACTATCCGGACTCAGCGGTGCCCCCACAAAAGCGTCCCAAAAACTCCAGCTGGGGCAGCCCTGGGGCAGATGCTGAAAAGTTGTCAGAGGCCCTCGGGCAGTCCCGAGATCTACCCCAGGCCAGAGGGCCTGACCCTCCCTAAATGCGACGTTCTCCTACCTTGGTTGATACTCACGTTCCCAGAAAAGGGTGGAACCTAGGCTGGACGAGGCGCAGGGCCAAAGTTTAATTCCTCTAAGCTCCACCCAGCTCCCAGCACCTCTCCAGGCGGCCCCGTGGGGTAGGGCGGAGCCGGGTCCAACGTACTCCGCTTCCCCCGCTCCACCCACCCAGGGCTAGGGAGCGCCCCGAGAGTTGGCCTCCTCCCACGCTGCGCGCGCACCTCCCCGCCCCCACCCCTACCCGCTGGCGTGCCCAGTGGAACGGAGCCTTGTGTCTCCGCCTCAAGTCCCCGGATGCTCACCTCCCCGACTCGCCCCCGCTGTGGCCCCGCCCCCGCGCGGCTCTTCGTGCCACGTCACCGCCTGCGTCGCTTCCGGAGGCGCAGCGGGCGATGACGTAGAGGGACGTGCCCTCTATATGAGGTTGGGGAGCGGCTGAGTCGGCCTTTTCCGCCCGCTCCCCCCTCCCCCCGAGCGCCGCTCCGGCTGCACCGCGCTCGCTCCGAGTTTCAGGCTCGTGCTAAGCTAGCGCCGTCGTCGTCTCCCTTCAGTCGCCATCATGATTATCTACCGGGACCTCATCAGCCGTGAGTCCTCACTGCACTATCCTTACTGCCGCCACGGTGATGGGCGGCTCTGTGTATCCGGCAGACGATGAGATGTTCTCCGACATCTACAAGATCCGGGAGATCGCGGACGGGTTGTGCCTGGAGGTGGAGGGGAAGGTGAGTCGGTCGGGCCTGCGCGTGGGGGAGTCTTTTGCAATTATACTGCTTTTTCTTAATGCAGATGGTCAGTAGGACAGAAGGTAACATTGATGACTCGCTCATTGGTGGAAATGCCTCCGCTGAAGGCCCCGAGGGCGAAGGTACCGAAAGCACAGTAATCACTGGTGTCGATATTGTCATGAACCATCACCTGCAGGAAACAAGTTTCACAAAAGAAGCCTACAAGAAGTACATCAAAGATTACATGAAATCGTAAGTGATACTGGCAGTACCTAGCTGATGTCTACTTCAACCTGTTAATGAAATGTTGTTTTAGAATCAAAGGGAAACTTGAAGAACAGAGACCAGAAAGAGTAAAACCTTTTATGACAGGGGCTGCAGAACAAATCAAGCACATCCTTGCTAATTTCAAAAACTACCAGGTAAATACCTTAAGTATCTGGATCAAAGGATTTCTAATTCTAGGTATTTTGTTTGCTTCCCAAGTTCTTTATTGGTGAAAACATGAATCCAGATGGCATGGTTGCTCTATTGGACTACCGTGAGGATGGTGTGACCCCATATATGATTTTCTTTAAGGATGGTTTAGAAATGGAAAAATGTGTAAGTACAAGGAAGTGGGTTAAAATAAATAACAATTTACTGTTGTTCTTTTGGTTTGCACTAGGATGCAAAAGAAAGAAATCCCTGCGCTTTCTGTCTGTCTTTGTGGCGGCCCAGATTGAATTGGGGAATACATCTTTAGCCTGGAAATGTAGGCTGCATGTTAATGGTAATGTAACTTTTGCAGTGTAATGTTTGAAAAATATTAATGTAGTTTTTGCTTTTACAGTAACAAATGTGGCAATTATTTTGGATCTATCACCTGTCATCATAACTGGCTTCTGCTTGTCATCCACACAACACCAGGACTTAAGACAAATGGGACTGATGTCATCTTGAGCTCTTCATTTATTTTGACTGTGATTTATTTGGAGTGGAGGCATTGTTTTTAAGAAAAACATGTCATGTAGGTTGTCTAAAAATAAAATGCATTTAAACTCATTTGAGAGAATGCCTTTTAGTTTAATGCATATTTAAACTAAATTGATCCTGTAGTGTTCCTGGAGAAGCTAGAGCCTGATTGTAGGCTACTACTCATCAATTAACTTCTACAGTGGAGACTACTTCTGGGACTGGAATATAAAAAAGAATCAAAGGTTCTGATTTTGAGTTGCAATAAAGGGAAAGACCATGCTCATAGCAGTGCCAACATCTGAAGTGTGGAGCCTTACCCATTTCATCACCTACAACGGAAGTAGTTAACTGGAAGAGATTACCAAGAGAATAAAAAGAGACTCATTCAGTGGAAGCAACTTTGTCTCAGCTTATTTCACATAAAGAGAGCGAAGTCTTTTGGGATGAATGTTAATTAAACTCCCTGGTAACTAGAACAGGGACTGGCAAACTAGCCTATCTGACCACCTGTTTTGTACACTTTAAGGTGGTTGGTTGCCTTTTTAAATGGTTGAGGGGAAAAGAATACCTTGTGGGATATGGAATTTAAGTTCGAGTCCAGTTTTATTGGAACGTGGCTATGCTTATTCATTTATGGATTGACTGTGGCTGTTGTCAGTGCATGAGCAGAGTTGTGTCTAACAGACTAGAGCCTGCAAGTTTGCCAGCCCCTGATTTAAAAGATGAAGGTACACAGAATGTGGGCTGGCTGGTGGGCAAAGGGGTAAAAATGTTCTCTATATTGTATCTGAAAAGATGGGGTGTCTGAATAAGAAAATGCATCTATTTGACAGACCTGGAGCAGTTGCTATCTGCTGCTATGGTTTCCACCACAGATGCAAGAAGAACATGTCCTTGCGCTTTCCGTCTGTCTAATTGTGGCAGCTGAGATTGAATAGAGGAATACAGGAGGAAAAAAAGCGGGAAGAGTTTTTGAGGCAGGTCGGTCACCCAGGCTTGTAGTGCAGTGGCACAAGCAACTCACTGCATTCTCTGCATCCTGTGCTCAAGCCATTTTCCCACCTCAGTCTCACTAGTTGCTGGGACTGCAGGCATGCACCCCTATGCCCAGCTAATTTTTGTAGAGACCGAGTATCGCTTAGTTGCCCAGGGTGGTCTCAACTCCTGGGCTCAAGGAGATCTGCCCACCTCAGCCTCCCAAAGTGCAGGCCTAGCCTGGGAGGGGAATTTTCAAAACGTGAGTTTTGGGAAATAGTCTATCAGCCTTACCTGGTTGATTACACTTGTAAAAGAAAGATTAAAAGCAGGCCAGTGACTCTGGTCTGCTTGAACATGTGAATGTAGTGGTTTGAGCAATCTGGAGTTTGCCCTAGTGTCAAATTCCAGACTGTCCATAGTGTCCAAAACCTGAGGCAGATACTAATGTTAACCCCCAGCACCCCGTGATTGGAAACAAACCTAAATACGTATTGGGAACTTAATAGCAATTTTAAGCATTCTGATAGATTTTTTGTAGGGATGGGGTCATGCCATGTGGCCCAGGCTGGTCTGAAAACTCTGGCCTCAAGTGATCTCAAGCTTTGGCCTTCTAAAGTGTTGGGATTACAGGTGTGAGGCATTGCACCTGGCTTAGCGTTCTGATTTGACATTGTAATGAAAAGTGTGAGTCTCATCTACAGGGCCTTTTGTCCTCTGAAATGATAGCAGGAAGGGAATTTTCAGGCAGTGGTCAAAGCTGGGGAAACCAGGATAGTGAAGAAGGCCTTGAGGTGAGAGATGGAAGCTAATTGGTGAACTAGCCTTGGAAGCCTGAAACAGACAAGTAGCAATTCAGAGACTTTGTGGGCTCCACTGCTCCAACTTGTTTTGAAGATTTTCAGTTCTGCAGAAGAGGTATTTCCCCAGTTGTCCTTTCAGTGCTCTTAGCTGTTTTCCCAACATCCAGATCCAATCAAGGCTGGGACATAGCATTTTATCATGTCTATTTAAGTCAGAAGTGATGAACCCCAGCTGTTTACCTCATGGTAAACCTTTGAAGATTCCAGGTAGAATCTTCTCAGACTTTGAAGACTGTCTCATTTTATATCTTTTTCTCGTTATTCCTAGGGTCAAGACGTTTTGGGCAAGAATAAGGATGTGAACATCAGAAAGCTCATAACATTTTGTTTTTGATGCTAAGTTTAACAAAGGCATGCTTTAGTAGCCTGTGGGCCCTAGGGTTTGTTAAAGTGTGGAGAACAACTGAGTGGAGCAAGAGGACTTTTCTAGGAAGGTCCTTGTAATGTGACATTTGAAAACAAATGAAGGTGTGGAAGTAGGCCATGTGGATATCAGGACAAACCATTCCAGGCCAAGACAACAGCAGTTAGTCTGGAGTGTGATGTGTTCTGGGAAAAAAGTGGCCACTTTGCTAACCCAAGAAGACAGGAAGGGTTGTAAAGCAGTGGGAGTGTGCAAGGAAGGAAGACCAGACCTCAAGGAAACCACAGGCGCTCTGAGCAGAAGAGTTACATGATATGACTCAAATTTTTAAAGGATCACTTTGGCTGCCAGGTGGCAGGGTAAAAGCATAGAATAATTGTGTATAATGTGTTTTTAAGGCAAAGATAGTGGCTTAGTCTAGGGTAGTAGACTGAGGTGGTAGGAAATGAAGATAGAGACAACAGGATATGCTGGTGGGTGAGGATGGATTTAATGTTGATACAAGTATTTTGGTCTGAGCGTTTGGAAGAAAGTTGGCACTGAGGTGGGAAGTCGAGTTTAGTTTTGTTAGTTTTGGATGTGTTAAGTTTGAGATGCTGATTCTTCAGAGAAGTCTAAGCTGGAGAACTATATAGAGAGTGGAAAGATAACAATAGACATTGAAAGCCATGATACAGGATAAGGTCATTTGGAGAGAGGATAGACTGCATTCCAACATGAGATTGGTTGACAAAGAGAAACCAACAAAGGTAATTAAGAGGTGCTCCCACTGCACTTGTACTCAGAAGGCTGAGGTAGGATTGTTAGAGGCCAGCCTGGGCACCACAGGGAGACCCCATCTCTAAAATTTAGCCAGGAACCATGGCTCATGCCTGTAGCCCCAGGAATTTGGGAGGCTGAGTGGGGAGGATCGCTTGAGGTCAGGAGTTTGAGACCAGCCTGGGCAACATAGGGAGACCTAAAAAAATTAATTGGGCATCTGTAGTCCCAGCTACTCAGGCGGCTGAGCTGAGAGGATGGCTTGAGTCCGAGAGATTGAGGGTGCAGTGAGCTGTGATCATACCACTGCACTCCAGCCTGGGCGGCAGTGAGACACTATCTGAAAAAAGTTTAAAAATTTTAAAAAAGAAGGAACTGCCCCTGAGGTAAGAACCAAGGGAGGGCCTCCCAGAGGTCAGGTGGAAAAAGTTTTAGGAAGGAGGAAGTAGTCAACAGGGTTACCTGTTGCAAAGTACTTAAGTAATATGAGGCCTGATAGTGGTAAACTTGACTACCGTTGGATTTCACTAGTGGGAAAGGAAGTCTAATTAAAATGCACTCAAGAGACTAACAGTCGCAGGCATGAAATACAATACAGGTACATGGTTTTTTATTATGTGTGCATCTGCTTCAGTAATAGGTGTGAATTACTCATTTGGATCATTAGGAGTTTCAAAATCTAGTTAAATGACTAGATTTTTGTTGATGTAAATTCTGTCATTCTGAACTGCAGGGATTGTCAGTAACTTAACTGCAAACTAAACTGGTGATAATTATGGTAAAATTGCAAGACGAGCAATAAATCTCAACCAACTTGAGAGAACACTGATAACAAAGCATCCTTAAGGTTATATGTGTGTGCAC